CAGGACCTGTTCTTGCACAAAACAGGCAATCCATGCATTGCTTACATTCACATTCTAGTGGGGGTAGTGACGGACCATAAAATCAGCAAGAAAAATGTATGTTATGATAGATGGTTATGAGTGCTTTAGAGTAAAATTAAGTAGGGGAGGCAGGCAGGAAGTGTGTAGTATGTTTCAATTTTATATTAGGCTGGTCATGGTTTGTCATCTATTTCACCTGGCTCACAGTTCTTGCAGGACAGGAACAAATCTCACTTCCATTTGCCTTCATACTTCCAGCACTTAACACAGCACCAGGAACTCAGGGAGGCAATAACTTTATACTGAATCCGTTTTATGCCTTCCTAGAGGCAAGCAGTTGAGAAAGGCGTGTAACTAGATATTGCCTATAAGGTCCACAATTGGAATAACGTAATCATTTATGATTAATTTTATTCATTTCCATTAACTTAAGCTAAGTTCTTTTAGCACGTTTAGATTACAGAACGAAAGCTGTGTTAACTAGTATTACAGGACTTTTCACGTTTTTCCAAACATCTTCTAGCCACCTCTTTGGCCCTACAACTACGCATAAGCTTTTGCTTTTCAAAAAACCTCCACAGCCTTTGCCAATTATTTGTTGATCTCGAGTAGTTGTTATAACAGCACTTGGGGTTTAACACTAAGGTTGCAGATCGCGCCCAGTTATCAGTTCCTCGAACCTCAAGGAATCACAAAGCAAGGTTCCACCCCCCGAAAAACTACGAAAAGTGAGAAAGCCTCTAACACTCCTCGCGCCGTGCCCAGCCGGAACCTTGACCTCAAGATGGCGTCCCGTAGTCGTAAGATTCAGTCGGCTCCAATCAAACATGGTGGGTCATAATTTACAGTTCGGGCCTTTCTAGTAACCGCTAGACGCTGCTTCTCTATGGTTATTCGTCTCGGCTTGGTGAGTCAGAGCCAACAGCGGAGACGATCTATATACGTTCTTCTCTATGGTTCCGCGCTCCCCGCCCCCGGCCGCAGTGCACGCCGGGCAAGAGGAAGACCTCCATCAGCTCGCCGCGCAGCGCGGCTGTATTTGCGGCCTGTGCGAGTAGGCGCTTGGGCACTCAGTCTCCCTGGCGAGCGACGGGCAGAAATCTCGAACCAGTGGAGCGCACTCGTAACCTGGATCCCAGAAGGTCGCGAAGGCAGTACCGTTTCCTCAGCGGCGGGTGAGTTTGTGTCTCTGAACGCGTGTGGAAACAATATAGAGTTTTACTTTTTTTTTTTTTTTAGACGGAGTCTTACTCTGTCGTTCAGGTTGGAGTGCAGTGGCGCGACCTCGGCTCACTGCAACATCTGCCTCCCAGGTTCAAGCAATTCTCCTGCCTCACCTTCCAGAGTAGCTGGGATTACAGGTGCGCACCACCACACCTGGCTAATTTTGTTTTAAAATGATTTGTCATGTCCTTTTTTCTTTAGACTGCTGCAGTAAGAATGTCTTTTCCACCTCATTTGAATCGCCCTCCCATGGGAATCCCAGCACTCCCACCAGGGATCCCACCCCCGCAGTTTCCAGGATTTCCTCCACCTGTACCTCCAGGTAAGTTTGTTGATACTGTTTTTTGTCGTTAAATGTAAAATCAGTGTGGTTTTTCTTTTCTTAGGGACCCCAATGATTCCTGTACCAATGAGCATTATGGCTCCTGCTCCAACTGTAAGTATAACTTAAAGGAGGAATCATGAGTTGGATCAATTTTTATTTTGTTTCTTCACCTTAGGTCTTAGTACCCACTGTGTCTATGGTTGGAAAGCATTTGGGCGCAAGAAAGGATCATCCAGGCTTAAAGGCTAAAGAAAATGATGAAAATTGTGGTCCTACTACCACTGTTTTTGTTGGCAACATTTCCGAGAAAGCTTCAGACATGCTTATAAGACAACTCTTAGCTGTAAGTTAAACTGTTTATTTTTCATTAAAAATTAGCAATCTGTTTGTTTTGTTTTCTTTTTAAGAAATGTGGTTTGGTTTTGAGCTGGAAGAGAGTACAAGGTGCTTCCGGAAAGCTTCAAGGTATGTCATTTTTTTCCTTATTTGCTGAAATCGTATTTCACTAATTGTTTTCATCCATTGCTAGCCTTCGGATTCTGTGAGTACAAGGAGCCAGAATCTACCCTCCGTGCACTCAGATTATTACATGACCTGCAAATTGGAGAGAAAAAGCTACTCGTTAAAGTTGATGCAAAGACAAAGGCACAGCTGGATGAATGGAAAGCAAAGAAGAAAGCTTCTAATGGGGTATGTTTTCTGTCGTGTTATCTTTTCTAGGCTTCTTTCCCCTGAATTTGCTGTTTTGTTTAAGAATGCAAGGCCAGAAACTGTCACTAATGACGATGAAGAAGCCTTGGATGAAGAAACAAAGAGGAGAGATCAGATGATTAAAGGGGCTATTGAAGTTTTAATTCGTGAATACTCCAGTGAGCTAAATGCCCCCTCACAGGAATCTGATTCTCACCCCAGGAAGAAGAAGAAGGAAAAGAAGGAGGACGTATGTGTTCTGACAACAACATATCATTTCTATTAAAAAAGATTCTTGGTGGATTTTTTCACAGATTTTCCGCAGATTTCCAGTGGCCCCACTGATCCCTTATCCACTCATCACTAAGGTTAGTTTAAATTGTAGGCTTTGACAATACCTATTCATTCCCTCCTGTGCCCGTTTTCTTTTAGGAGGATATAAATGCTATAGAAATGGAAGAAGACAAAAGAGACCTGATATCTCGAGAGATCAGCAAATTCAGAGACACACATAAGGTAGTATTCTTGTCTTTTCACTTGATACCAATTTAACTCTAAAAGTGCTTTTATTGGTTTCTAGAAACTGGAAGAAGAGAAAGGCAAAAAGGAAAAAGAAAGACAGGAAATTGAGAAAGAACGGAGAGAAAGAGAGAGGGAGCGTGAAAGGGAACGAGAAAGGCGAGAACGGGAACGAGAAAGGGAAAGAGAACGTGAACGAGAAAAGGAGAAAGAACGGGAGCGGGAACGAGAACGGGATAGGGACCGTGACCGGACAAAAGAGAGAGACCGAGATCGGGATCGAGAGAGAGATCGTGACCGGGATAGAGAAAGGAGCTCAGATCGTAATAAGGATCGCAGTCGATCAAGGTAAGGCTTTACAGAAGTTACTGTTTCCTGATGACAGATTTGTAAAATATTTTGTTTACATTAGAGAAAAAAGCAGAGATCGTGAAAGGGAACGAGAGCGGGAAAGAGAGAGAGAGAGAGAACGAGAGCGAGAACGAGAACGGGAGCGAGAGAGAGAGCGAGAGAGGGAACGGGAGCGAGAAAGAGAAAAAGACAAAAAACGGGACCGAGAAGAAGATGAAGAAGATGCATACGAACGAAGAAAACTTGAAAGAAAACTCCGAGAGAAAGAAGCTGCTTATCAAGAGGTAAGTTGAGAAAATGCCTTTATTCTTAAATCTTTTTAAAGCTTTGAAAATTTAATTTTTTTAGCGCCTTAAGAATTGGGAAATCAGAGAACGAAAGAAAACCCGGGAATATGAGAAAGAAGCTGAAAGAGAAGAAGAAAGAAGAAGAGAAATGGTAAGATTCTAGGCTAAAATAAGTGATTTTTCTAATTTTATACATTGTCCTTATTTCCTCAAAGGCCAAAGAAGCTAAACGACTAAAAGAATTCTTAGAAGACTATGATGATGATAGAGATGACCCCAAATATTACAGGTAAAGAAGGCTTGTTCTGTGGATTCATACTTTAAATGAAGCCTTTTATCATTCACTTTTACAGAGGAAGTGCTCTTCAGAAAAGGTTGCGTGATAGAGAAAAGGAAATGGAAGCAGATGAACGAGATAGGAAGAGAGAGAAGGAGGAGCTTGAGGAAATCAGGCAGCGCCTTCTGGCAGAAGGGCATCCAGATCCAGATGCAGAGCTCCAGAGGGTAAGATACTGTACCATCTGGTCGGGCGCGGTTGTAGTTAATCAGATTATTGTTTGGGTTTTAGATGGAACAAGAGGCTGAGAGGCGCAGGCAGCCACAAATAAAGCAAGAGCCAGAATCAGAAGAGGAGGAAGAAGAAAAGCAAGAAAAAGAAGAAAAACGAGAAGAACCCATGGAAGAGGAAGAGGAGCCAGAGCAAAAGCCTTGTCTGAAACCTACTCTGAGGCCCATCAGCTCTGCTCCATCTGTTTCCTCTGCCAGTGGCAATGCAACACCTAACACTCCTGGGGATGAGTCTCCCTGTGGTATTATTATTCCTCATGAAAACTCACCAGATCAACAGCAACCTGAGGAGCATAGGCCAAAAATAGGACTAAGTCTTAAACTGGGTACGTTAGCATTTCCTTCCTTCTTTATTTTCGTCATCTTGCTAAGAGAGTGTTTTTACTGTAGGTGCTTCCAATAGTCCTGGTCAGCCTAATTCTGTGAAGAGAAAGAAACTACCTGTAGATAGTGTCTTTAACAAATTTGAGGATGAAGACAGTGATGACGTACCCCGAAAAAGGAAACTGGTTCCCTTGGATTATGGTGAAGATGATAAAAATGCAACCAAAGGCACTGTAAACACTGAAGAAAAGCGTAAACACATTAAGAGTCTCATTGAGAAAATCCCTACAGCCAAACCTGAGCTCTTCGCTTATCCCCTGGATTGGTCTATTGTGGATTCTGTGAGTAGGAAATTATATTTCATCATATTATTCTTTAATTCAGTAACCGTGGTTTGTTTTGCAGATACTGATGGAACGTCGAATTAGACCATGGATTAATAAGAAAATCATAGAATATATAGGTGAAGAAGAAGCTACATTAGTTGATTTTGTTTGTTCTAAGGTTAGTCTTCTATTCTCTTCCATGCCAGCATTTTTTTAATGTGACAATTATTTTTCTCTTTTAGGTTATGGCTCATAGTTCACCCCAGAGCATTTTAGATGATGTTGCCATGGTAAGTTAGAAATTCACTATTTTTATTTCTTTTTACATGTGTTGCTGTTTTGTTTCCTCTTTAGGTACTTGATGAAGAAGCAGAAGTTTTTATAGTCAAAATGTGGAGATTATTGATATATGAAACAGAAGCCAAGAAAATTGGTCTTGTGAAGTAAAACTTTTTATATTTAGAGTTCCATTTCAGATTTCTTCTTTGCCACCCTTTTAAGGACTTTGAATTTTTCTTTGTCTTTGAAGACATTGTGAGATCTGTAATTTTTTTTTTTTGTAGAAAATGTGAATTTTTTGGTCCTCTAATTTGTTGTTGCCCTGTGTACTCCCTTGGTTGTAAAGTCATCTGAATCCTTGGTTCTCTTTATACTCACCAGGTACAAATTACTGGTATGTTTTATAAGCCGCAGCTACTGTACACAGCCTATCTGATATAATCTTGTTCTGCTGATTTGTTTCTTGTAAATATTAAAACGACTCCCCAATTATTTTGCAGAATTGCACTTAATATTGAAATGTACTGTATAGGAACCAACATGAACAATTTTAATTGAAAACACCAGTCATAAACTATTACCACCCCCACTCTCTTTTGATCAGAAATGGCAAGCCCTTGTGAAGGCATGGAGTTTAAAATTGGAATGCAAAAATTAGCAGACAATCCATTCCTACTGTATTTCTGTATGAATGTGTTTGTGAATGTATGTGTAAAAGTCTTTCTTTTCCCTAATTTGCTTTGGTGGGGTCCTTAAAACATTTCCCAACTAAAGAATAGAATTGTAAAGGAAAAGTGGTACTGTTCCAACCTGAAATGTCTGTTATAATTAGGTTATTAGTTTCCCAGAGCATGGTGTTCTCGTGTCGTGAGCAATGTGGTTTGCTAACTGGATGGGGTTTTCTTATTAATAAGATGGCTGCTTCAGCTTCTCTTTTAAAGGAATGTGGATCATAGTGATTTTTCCTTTTAATTTTATTGCTCAGAAATGAGGCATATCCTAAAAATCCTGGAGAGCTGTATTTAATGCATTTTTGCACTAATTGGTCCTTAGTTTAATTCTATTGTATCTGTTTATTTAACAAAAAATTCATCATACCAAAAAGTGTAAGTGAAAACCCCCTTTAAAACAAAACAAAAAAATGAAATAAAATTAGGCAAATTGACAGACAGTGAGAGTTTTACAAACATGATAGGTATTCTGCTCGGCAATTTGTAAGTTTACATGTTATTTAAGGATAAAGGTAAATCATTCAAGGCAGTTACCAACCACTAACTATTTGTTTTCATTTTTGTCTTGTAGAAGGTTTATATCTTGTTTTACCTTGGCTCATTAGTGTTTAAAAATGTACTGATGATGTGCTTAGAGAAATTCCTGGGGCTTTCTTCGTTGTAGATCAGAATTTCACCAGGGAGTAAAATTACCTGAAAACGTAAGAAGTTTTAAACAGCTTTTCACACAAATTAGATGCAACTGTTCCCATGTCTGAGTACTTATTTAAAAGAAAGGTAAAGATTGGCCTGTTAGAAAAAGCATAATGTGAGCTTTGGATTACTGGATTTTTTTTTTTTTTAAACACACCTGGAGAGGACATTTGAAAACACTGTTCTTACCCTCGAACCCTGATGTGGTTCCATTATGTAAATATTTCAAATATTAAAAATGTATATATTTGATCCTGGGGACTCATATTCTTTCAGAATCATGTAAATAAATGGCATCATGTTGTAATTGTGTGGTGCATACTAGAAAAGTTAAAAATATGGGCTGAACTTTTTATGGACTTGATTTTTATGACTATTGGTATCTAAAGGTCAAGGAAGCCATTTACATTATTTTGGATGAATCTACTATACATCTATGGAAATGTCTCTTTTATTTTAAATTCTGGTTTCTCAACGGAAAATTTCAGAAAAGATGCCCCTTGCCATTTTCGTTAATTTTTCAGTCTTTTCTTAGACACACCCCCAGCCTAAGACCTTGTTCGAGGAGTTTATTGTGTCTGTCTTTTCTTAACATACTGCACTGTTCTTAAGCATCATATTGTGTTGTTTTTATTTAGCCACTATTAACATGAAGGTTTATTCAGGTAGATTTGATTTCCTTTGCTTCGTTTCTTCTCCTGCTCTGTCAACTGTACTTATCTTAAAGGGCCACTCTAAAAACAAGGGAGATGTCGTAATCTGAAACCTTTGGGGAGATGTACTCTGTACTGCATAACATCTCCAGTGAGGTTTGTGACAGGACCTCAACTAAATATATGAATTTGTGCAAGTTCATATATTAAAGTTTCTGCAGCAGAGTGAAAATTGTTACAGTAAATGTGGTAGAAACTGTTAATCGCTTAATGCCAGTTTAAATCATGTTTTGTAACCAAGCTTCAGTAAAAGGCTTTAGATTGTCAGAGTTGGTTGATTTTTAGAATTGTATATATAAAGAATTAGACATTAAACAGGCATATTCTAGTGTCTGAAAATACACATAAGAAATTTCTATTAAGTTGCTTGAACTTTGTGGGTTAATTTTACCATAATCTCATAAATTAATTTTAGTTTGAAAACCTTATACAGTATGAATTCATTTTGCCATTTCAAGTTGTTATATAAAGAGCATGAAAGTCTTTTTTTGTTGTTTTTTTGGGGTTTTTTTTTTTTTGAGAGGAAGTTGTGCTTTTGTCGCCCAGGATGGAGTGCAATGGCGCGAGCTCAGCTCACTTCAACTTCCGCCTCCCGGGTTCTGGAGATATTCTGCTTCAGTTTTCTGAGTAGCTGGGATTACAGGTGCCCACCACGACACCTGGCTAATTTTTTGTATTTTTAGTAGAGACAGGATTTCACCTTGTTGGCCAGGCTGGTCTCAAACTCCTGACCTCAGGTGATCCACCCGCCTCAGCCTCCCAAAGTGCTGGTATTACAGGCGTGAGCCACCTTGCCTGGCCAAAGCGTGAACATCTTAAGAACCAGTCTTGATCTGGCAAAAAAGTAGTAGAATACTACTTTTCTTTATTTGTCCCTAAAAATAAAGTATGTACATCTGTTCACAAGGAAGAAAGGTAAGTTTGAAGTTGTTTTTCTTAAACTTTAATGTGACCCCAAATCATCTGAGGAGTGCTTGTAGAAATAGAGACACTGAAGTAGCAGCGCTGGGGTGGCGCCGCAGGCTTTGCATTTCTGGACAGCTCCCAGCTAATGTCATTGCCAACTGATCCAAGACTACATTTTGATTAGCACTTTAAGGTGTCTATTCAGTATTATTTTATCCTAACAGACTACATAAATGCAGCTGAATTTTCCTTTAAGTAGATTTTAAAGAGAAAAACATTTTTTGAGGCAAATACACGTAACTCATGAACGTAATGTAATCTTGCAAAATTATGTCTGAGAAAGCCCTAATATTCTAGGCTTTTTTTCCATCCAGCCCTGAAAATTTTTTCTGTAGATAACTTTATGTTGTAACTTATTCTGAATCTTATTATGGCATTTCCCTGTAAACTATGTAAGTGTAAGCTAATGATTATTTTGTGAAGCGTGCTGTTTCAGGTATTAATCTGCCATGAATACTAGATATAGTAGAAAAACTGAGAAAACATTTAGCTTGAGAGCCAATTTGAACTAGACACTATCTTTTTTTCTCCTTTTTAATGGAATAAATTTAATGCAAATAAGTGTAAGCAGGTATACAATGTTTAGATGAGGCTTATTTTCCCAACTCTTTTTAACAGGTTTTATGATATCCCCAATTTATACCCAAAAGACTGCTGAGAGGTTTTATGTCAAATTGATTACAAACTTCTCTGGGTTGTATTTCAGTCTTCTGTTAAGTATGAAATTGAGAAATAGTTTTGCTCAACAAAAGATGATGAGGGATTGATTTGTGAATGTCACTGGAGATAAAAGGGTATGAGAAGGAATCCCAAGCAGGCAAAGAAACAGTCTAGCTGTCAAGAAGAAAACAGGGAGATACATACCAAACCCAGGAGCTACTAATATAACAATCATACTATAGAGCGAAGTGAACTTACACTTTTTGATAAACTGATAGATTTTTTGTAATGTGATTATGGTAAAATACTGAAATATTTATGTTAATTTATTTGCATTTGAATGCTTACATTTTTAATTGACAGAATCTTTGCATTTCATTACTTGAGTCATGAAGGCGAAATTAAAGAATGGCAGTCTAAAATACCCAGGTAAAGAAGATAATTTCTAGAAACAAAAATAAAAATTCTTTTCAAGCCATGTTGTTTGAATTAAATGACACTCCTGAGTCTGTCTACTTTTTTTTTTTTTTT